TCAAATAAAAGTAGGAAATATTCAATAGGCTTCTTCTTCACTGCTCAGAGGGGAATAGGAATGAGTGAGGAAGGGAGCACAGCATGGATAAAGGTTTGGAAGCTGGAAACCATGAAGAGAGAGCAGACTGTGATTGGTTCATGGTTAGTTTATGATTGATTAGATGATGAGCCTGAAGATGGCAGGATCCTGGTCCTGCTTGGTTTGATCAGGGCAGGGACAGATTGCATAGTTGGATGTGGGGGAGGCCTGATTGGCTGGAAAACTGAAGGATCCCCATTCTGATTGGTTGCTCTGAGTGGGACACAGAGGAGAGAAAGCAAGAGAGATGAAGGGTTGGTGCCTATTTATCCTTAGGACTGAGGGTTGTGGGTTCTAATTGGATGGGAGGTCTGGGATGGGTCTGGATTCTGATTGATTGCTCCATCTGGGGGCCCACTGGTGGTTAGGCGTTTGATTGGCTTTTTAGAACTGGCATATGGAGATTGAGGGTCTTCATGCCAATTGGTCAGTAGGACTGAGAGGCCTGGGTTCTAACTAGTTCTTCTGACTTGAGGTCGGGAGAAGAGAGAATGACCGCTGCTATTAGGACTGAGGAGTTCTGAGCACTGAAGAGCTGGGGAGGGGGTGGTTGCAGTGTATAGCGTGTGATCTGCTTGTAACAGTTTCGTTGCATTATACTAAGGGTTACTCTACCTAGAAAAGGGCGGAGGTGAAAGGATGCAACGCAACGCTAATTTCACCAGCGGAAGAAGCGGGTACAGACCTTAATGAGTCCCCGTTTTGATCGACTGATAAGGGAATGGGGAAATTGAAGCCAGGACTCGATGCAGATTGGCTACGGATCCAAAACGCCCACTAACCTTGGCGCGTCCCAGTCTCCACCCCAAACCTAACTCAGGTGAAAATGGCGCCACGCGCGGGGGCGGGGCTAGAGGTACAAAGAGAGTGTCTATTGGTTGGGAGCGGCACGGGCCGCCTTCTTCGCTTCACCATTGGCTCGCTCCGTAAGGCAAGAGAACCCACTAGGGGATGAGCCCGAACTAGGGATGTGACAGAGCGCGAGACCCAGCCTAAAGAGAGCCCGGAGCCAGCGTGGGAGGCCGCTGCCGTCGCGCGCCTTGGTGAGTGCCCTCCACCCGGCCCCTGCTCCCTCATTATCTCATTCTGTACTTTCTATTTGTCCAGGTTTTTCTGTTCCTTTTTTTTTTTTTTTTTTAACTTCCTGCCTATACACACGCAGCCATCAGCCCACAAAGACATGACTACCAACGCGGGCCCCTTGCACCCATACTGGCCTCAGCACCTAAGACTGGACAACTTTGTACCTAATGACCGCCCCACCTGGCATATACTGGCTGGCCTCTTCTCTGTCACAGGGGTCTTAGTCGTGACCACATGGCTGTTGTCAGGTCGTGCTGCGGTTGTCCCATTGGGGACTTGGCGGCGACTGTCCCTGTGCTGGTTTGCAGTGTGTGGGTTCATTCACCTGGTGATCGAGGGCTGGTTCGTTCTCTACTACGAAGACCTGCTTGGAGACCAAGCCTTCTTATCTCAACTCTGTGAGTCCTGATTTCTTTCATATGCTGTGGGATATTCTTCATATCTCTCTCTTCTTTTCTTCAGGGAAAGAGTATGCCAAGGGAGACAGCCGATACATCCTGTAAGTGTTTGCCTCTGTCAATGGAGACTGGCATACCAGTGTCCCCTCATGCTTTCTCCTGCAGGGGTGACAACTTCACAGTGTGCATGGAAACCATCACAGCTTGCCTGTGGGGACCACTCAGCCTGTGGGTGGTGATCGCCTTTCTCCGCCAGCATCCCCTCCGCTTCATTCTACAGCTTGTGGTCTCTGTGGGTAAGGAAAGGGCACTAGAGGGGCACTGGGCAGGGGCTTCTCCTTCCCCTCCTGCCACCCACAGGCCAGATCTATGGGGATGTGCTCTACTTCCTGACAGAGCACCGCGACGGATTCCAGCACGGAGAGCTGGGCCACCCTCTCTACTTCTGGTTTTACTTTGTCTTCATGAATGCCCTGTGGCTGGTGCTGCCTGGAGTCCTTGTGCTTGATGCTGTGAAGCACCTCACTCATGCCCAGAGCACGCTGGATGCCAAGGCCACAAAAGCCAAGAGCAAGAAGAACTGAGGAGTGGTGGACCAGGCTCGAACACTGGCCGAGGAGGAGCTCTCTGCCTGCCAGAAGAGTCTAGTCCTGCTCCCACAGTTTGGAGGGACAAAGCTAATTGATCTGTCACACTCAGGCTCATGGGCAGGCACAAGAAGGGGAATAAAGGGGCTGTGTGAAGGCACTGCTGGGAGCCATTAGAACACAGATACAAGAGAAGCCAGGAGGTCTATGATGGTGACGATTTTTAAAATCAGGAAATAAAAGATCTTGACTCTAACACTGAGAGATCCTTAATTACTAACCCCAGAG